TCCCTTAGGAAGGAATTGGCGGGAGGAATGGATGTTAGGTGGGGACAAACCTGTGTCTGCTGTGCTTCCATTTCTTGGTGGTTCTCAGTTTGAGCATGCATCAGAATCGTCATAAAGTGTGTTAAAACAGATTGCTGGGCCTCACCCCCAGTGTCTGATTCAGGAGGTCTGGGATAAGGACCGGGAATGTGCTAAAACTTAGTAGTTTCCAGGTGAATCTGATGTCCCTGGCGGGGAACTGGTGCACAGCTTGGGGCGTGCTTCACAGCAATCATCTCACTCAGCTACCTTAGAATGGCAGGTGCTATTTATGCCATTTTACTCATTCGAAACTTTAAACCTGAAGATTACAACGAGTTAACTAAGTTTACAAGGAATAAAGGCAGTGATTTTCACACACTAAGACAATTTTTTAAAAGCAAACGTCCGTTTATAAATCGAGCTTATGCTATTTAAACAGGCATTGGGACTACGAAGAGCAATAAGTACTACCTAGTCCCTGCAAGGAATTTGTGAATTAGAGAAAGATGTAAACTCAGAAATATGGCGGTGCCAGGGCAGTGAGAGGCACAGGCACAGAAGAAGAATTTATTTTCACTGCAGGAGGCCTCCTAGAAAGTTGCCAGGAGCGGTGGCTTATGTCTGTAATTCCAGCACCTTGGGAGGCCCAGGCGGGAGTATCGCTTGAGCCCTGGAGTTTCAGACCAGCCTGGAAACCCGTCTCTACAAAAAATACAAAAATTAGCTGGGCGTGGTGGCGGGAGCTTGTAGTTAAAGCTACGAGGGAGGCTGAGGCGGGAGGATCGCTTGAGCCTGGGAGGTAGAAGCTGCAGTGAGCAGAGGCCGCGCCACTCCACTCCCGCCTGGCCACAGCATTAGACCCAATCTCAAAAATGAAGAAAACAGTTCCGAGCGTATTACGGAACGGAGTACACCTCGGAGTACGGGCTCCAGACGAGGGAACGCACCGGCGTTGCCACGCCCACCTTCCCCGTCCAGCCGGAAGTGGCGCGGACGCCTGCTCAGTGCGCGCCGGCCGGGCAACCCTATGCTGGCGTAATCGGGTTCCTCCGAGCCGCCGTAGGACTGGTTCCGGCGGGCTGGTGAGGAATGGAGCCGGTAGGCTGCTGCGGCGAGTGCCGCGGCTCCTCCGTAGACCCGCGGAGCACCTTCGTGTTGAGTAACCTGGCGGAGGTGGTGGAGCGTGTGCTCACCTTCCTGCCCGCCAAGGCGTTGCTGCGGGTGGCCTGGTGAGGAGAGGAGGCGGAGGCGGGAAGCTTGCGTTCGCAATCCTTTGTGCGTTTGCGTCCTCAGCGTGTGCCGCTTATGGAGGGAGTGTGTGCGCAGAGTATTGCGGACCCATCGGAGCGTAACCTGGATCTCCGCAGGCCTGGCGGAGGCCGGCCACCTGGAGGGGCATTGCTTGGTTCGCGTGGTAGCAGAGGAGCTTGAGGCAAGTAGCAAGGGGTGTCATGCACAGTCATTATCCAATTCCAATTTTTTTTTTTTCTTTGCAGAATGTTCGCATCTTACCACATACAGTTCTTTACATGGCTGATTCAGAAACTTTCATTAGTCTGGAAGAGTGTCGTGGCCATAAGAGAGGTAAATATCAAAAGAAAAGCTTTTGCTTCTGTATATTTATCATTTTGCTACTGTATTTTTACAGCAAGGAAAAGAACTAGTATGGAAACAGCACTTGCCCTTGAGAAGCTATTCCCCAAACAATGCCAAGTCCTTGGGATTGTGACCCCAGGAATTGTAGGTGAGATAAATTAGCAACTTGATGATTTCTTCCTATTGGTGAAACTGTTTAACTTTTTCTCTAGTGACTCCAATGGGATCAGGTAGCAATCGACCTCAGGAAATAGAAATTGGAGAATCTGGTTTTGCTTTATTATTCCCTCAAATTGAAGGAATAAAAATACAACCCTTTCATTTTATTAAGGATCCAAAGAATTTAACATTAGAAAGACATCAACTCACTGAAGTAGGTAAGTTACTTTTATTTATCATTAACTGCTCAGTCTTTAACTGTTGCTCTTCATTTCTCTGCAGGTCTTTTAGATAACCCTGAACTTCGTGTGGTCCTTGTCTTTGGTTATAATTGCTGTAAGGTGGGAGCCAGTAATTATCTGCAGCAAGTAGTCAGCACTTTCAGTGATATGAATATCATCTTGGCTGGAGGCCAGGTGGACAACCTGTCATCACTGACTTCTGAAAAGTATGTCTTGTGTGCTTCTGATTTCGTCTGTGATGAGATATTGCCACTTTTCTAAATTTTCCAGGAACCCTCTGGATATTGATGCCTCGGGTGTGGTTGGACTGTCATTTAGTGGACACCGAATCCAGAGTGCCACTGTGCTCCTCAACGAGGACGTCAGTGATGAGAAGACTGCTGAGGCTGCGATGCAGCGCCTCAAAGCGGCCAACATTCCAGAGCATAACACCATTGGCTTCATGTTTGCATGCGTTGGCAGGGGCTTTCAGTATTACAGAGCCAAGGGGAATGTTGAGGCTGATGCATTTAGAAAGTTTTTTCCTAGTGTTCCCTTATTCGGCTTCTTTGGAAATGGAGAAATTGGATGTGATCGGATAGTCACTGGGAACTTTATATTGAGGAAATGTAATGAGGTAAAAGATGATGATCTGTTTCATAGCTATACAACAATAATGGCACTCATACATCTGGGGTCATCTAAATAATAATTAAAGTGGCTTTCATAATATGTAACTTTTGGGTTCTGCCTTTTTCAGAAAATGGAAACTTGGGCCATGTGTATTTCAAACAAAAATAACTTTAGATATATCTTTTTTGTAGCTTTGATTGATGCTCTAAGATCACATGAGGGTAGTATTTAATATATTAGATGAAGGACAACTTTGGACATAACACTGACTAGGAGTTGAGAGCTTTTGCATCAGGCAGAAGCAAACTGATTATAGTTGTGTTGCACCAGATCATGTAGCTGCTGTGTAACATGACCTTAAATAGTCTTCCTGCATAGGAAGAGCAAAAGGGTATTCATCAATAGGATATAGATTTAAGACATTCCCTGACTACCCCTTGCGTTGTTAGGTGATGTCTTTTAGCAGAATCATGAAGACCTTTTTTCTCCCTTAATAAAGGAGAAAAATATACTGATGGCTGGAGAAATTTTTCTCTGCCTTTCAGTTTTATGAATTTTTTCAGAAGTAACAATATTATTATTGACTTTTTACTTATTTGATAAAAATTAAAGAACTATTTTTGTTTTGGTCAGATAAATTGACAAGACTAATCAGTATTTTATTATAAGTAAAAGATTTTTCTTCTTTCCTTAAAAATATTTTTTTTTCACCTAGGTCTAAATAGCTAACTAACTGGTAGACCAGAGTATTACATCATCTTATTTTGGTTTTATACCAATAAAACATAGCGTGGAACTCATTCAGGTAATGTTTTGCATTTCATTGCTTTTGGATGAACAAAGGAAGTAAACTAATCCTTTATAAATGAAAACCCAGAATAGTTGGTATGTCAGCTAGTCATTCCTGTCATATTCCCAGTAGAATGATTTTCAAGTTTGAATTTCTGTACAAATATCTAAATAAGAGATGTGCAGAGAGCACCAATTTTCCTTCAATATCCATTCTTTACTTTTCACATAATGATAGAACCTTTGATTTTTCAAGTGGGTATGCCTCCTAGAATAAAGACTACATTTCCCAGTCTCCTGTGCAGGTATGACTGTGTTCTGGACAATGGAATGTGAGGGGAAACGATTTTTTGTGTCCTTAAAATGGCATGACCATTTATTTGCCCCTTTCTCCATCCTGTTGCTTGGAATGTGGATCTGGTAGTGAGCCATCTTGGACCCTGAAGAGGAGGCAACACACCATTGTAGAAGAAAAACAACAGAAGGATCCTGGTCCCTGTACGACCTCATTGAAGAAACACCATAAGTGGCGTGGACTATCTACCTCCAGACTGTTTTACAAGAGAGAAATTAGCATATTCCATCTAATACAGTATGATGTAACTAATGTTACTTTTGTAACAGTCAGTGGTTTGTTCTAACAGGACAGTAGAACACTTGCAAGGTAAGTAAAACCAAATGTATTAGCATTATTCCTGCTTTTCCTTTTTTGTCACTTTTATCCTTTTTTTAAAACTGAAAATATTTTTCTCTTGCTATTTATATATATATGATAAAAATGCTTGGAAGAGTCCTTTAATTTATGGTTATTCTAAATCCTAGTTCCTGAGGCAAGTCCAAAGAAAAATTTGTCAAAACTTTTCATCTATGAATATTTATATTTAGCTCTTGCTATTTAGCTATTATCAAAATACCTCAAAATTTTAGTCCTTGAATGTGCTCATATAGCCCATAAGGCAAATATTTTTTAAACTTTATTGTCCCTGATATTAACCAGAATTGGTTGAATAGTAGAGGAAAAGGGATTTTTAAAACTGAAAATATGAACAAAATGAGCCTTAGAATTGAATGGATTATTTTAAACAAATTAATACTCATATAAAATGTTTTGCTGCTTCTCAAAGAGTCTGATACAGGGTAATTTCATACAATATTTGATGTTGTTAAAGCATTCCTTTTTATAGCTGAGCCTTTGGAGCTTGTTATGAACAGTAAAATCATTTAGTCACATGGTTGTAACCTTAGTGCAAAGTAAAAAGGGAAAAGTTGACCTAATAGAAACAATAGTAGTATTGATAAGAACAAAAGTCATCCTCCCTGCCTCTCAGAGGCCCTGAAGTCCTGTGAGGAAGGGAAATAGTAATTTAACCAAAGTTAAATCTGTGTAACTCATTTATTACAATTTTGAAAGGCTTGTCTTAGAAGCATTAAAGGAGTATTAGCTAAAAACAAACTAAATTCCTAGAGATGACAATCATTGTAGTCCTCTGTGAAACTGAAAATGATCACATGAAAAAAATGTGAGCATAAAAAAGAGAAGTAAAGGTGTACCATTAGCCTACATACTGAGCTGACGATCAGATCATAGAATACTTTATTTAATCAAGACATTTAAAAATACTTATTTCATCTACATACTTTCAAAGCAAAATAATTTCTGGGGCTAGTTTCCTTTGTATAAGGCTTAAGCAAGGAATATATTTCCATGCCCTTTGATCCAAGTAAAATCTAAGGAAGAGGGAAAGTAAACCTTGAAATTAAGACCTAGAAATAGATCCACCCTTGCAGACTGATAAAAGTGGGCAATCTAGTAGGCCAGTTCACATTACAGTTATCTCAGTTTTGCTTAAAGCAAACCCTAACCCTCAACCTACGAGGCCAGATAGCAAAAGACGTGCAACTGGTTTATATTGCAAATTTAACAAAGTGAACATGCAAAGAATTACAATAGAAATAAACTTTTACAAATCTGAGAACTTTCTTTTTTTTTGAGACGGAGTCCCGCTCTTTAGCCCAGGCCGGATTGCAATGGCACAATCTTGGCTCACTGCAAGCTCCGCCTCCCAGGTTCACGCCATTCTCCTGCCTCAGCCTCCCGAGTAGCTGGGACTACAGGCGCCCGCCACCGCGCCCGGCTAATTTTTTGTATTTTTAGTAGAGACGGGGTTTCACCGTGTTAGCCAAGATGGTCTCGATCTCCTGACCTTGTGATCCGCCCGCCTCGGCCTCCCAAAGTGCTGGGATTACAGGCATGAGCCACTGCGCCCAGCCACAAATCTGAGAACTTTCTATGCAATCTGCAGAAATTTTTAAGAATATAAATATGCTTTTGTCATTTTATACCCAGTCTGGCCCAGGTTTGCACTGCCATAAATTCAGTTTTAATGGGAACAGAAGACTCCAGATCCTCTTGATGGGAAGAAATCATGAAATTTTAGATGATTGACTTGGTTTTCATTTGTAGAAACTGGGTATGAGTTGGCTTAATGAAAATCCTAAAATAATAAAATAAGCATTAGTAATAATATCCTTGTTAAATGAACAAAGTGAATACGATATAAAGAATGTGATACCAGAAAGTTACTTTAATATTGACCCTATATAGGGAAGAATAATCAAATATTTGCAAAATATGTTATTTTTGTTTTATATATTTAACTTCTACCCTATGCCACAACTGAAGACAGGTTACAAGAACATGTGCTACTACAAAGTAGGAAACTGGCAGAAGCCAATAAGTATCACTTAATATTTTGGTATGGAAACTTTTTTTTTTTTGAGAGAGTTTTGCTCTTGTTGCCCAGGCTGGAGTATAATGGCACAATCTCGACTCATTGCAACCTCCACCTCCTGGGTTCAAGTGATTCTGCTGCCTCAGCCTCCCTAGTAGCTGGGATTACAGGCATGCGCCACCATGCCTGGCTAATTTTGTATTTTTAGTAGAGATGGGGTTTCTCTGTGTTGGTCAGGCTGGCCTCAGACTCCAACCTCAGGTGATCTGCCTGCCTCAGCCTCCCAAAGTGCTGGGATTACAGGCGTGAGCCACCGTGCCCAGCTGGAAACTTTCATTTCTTAAAACAGATTTATAAAAGTTTTTGCTATATAGTGACTGTTAGCCAGTAAAAACAGGGAAGATTGATTAATTTAGAAGAAATTGAAAGAAAATATATTTATTAATGTTGCTTTTAAATGCAAATTATCAGATTGAGGAGAATTTTGAGACCATTGACATTTTTCTAATTATGACTAAAATTTAATCACTATACTTAATAAACATACTCTATTCAAGGTCTTGTAATAAAATTATAGGGAGGAATAAAACATAATTGACCCCAGCGACATCAGCAAAAATGGGTGGACTAGGAAGCTGCAAGCTTTTGTTTGCCTATCAAAACATTAAAAAAAAAAAAGAGGCCGGGCGTGGTGGCTCACGCCTGTAATTCCAGCACTTTGGGAGGCCGAGATGGGCAGATCACGAGGTCAGGAGATCGAGACCATCCTGGCTAACACAGTGAAACCCCATCTCTACTGAAAGTACACAAAATTAGCTGGGCATGGTGGCGGGCACCTGTAGTCCTAGCTACTTGGGAGGCTGAGGCAGGAGAATGGTGTGAACCTGGGAGGTGGAGCTTGCAGTGAGCCGAGATCGTGCCACTGCACTCCAGCCTGGGCAATGGAGCAAGACTCTGTCTCAAAAAAAAAAAAAAAAAAAAAAAAGCAACTGTCTGAACGAACCTTGTTAGAGCTTTGGAAAACAGTCAAAGGTTTACAGCAACCAAAAGAATGCCCAATCATCTGCAGAATGGTAGGAAAATATTGTGACTTTTTAGTGGCTCTTGCCCGAGCCTCTCCCTACATTGTGGCAGTCTTAAAGCAGCAGAAGCCCAGTCCCCTCCCTTGAACTGGAGAAAACATGCTAGACCTTTTTTGCAAATTACTGTGTACATTTTTTTCTAACCTGTCTGCGGATACTTGAAGGACTGACACAAGGTCACATGTTTGTTTTGCCTAACTGGTAGGGTGGGCACTGCTTACAAAAGCTGCAAAGAACCACAGGTGCATGGGGCAAGAGGTTATGGGTGTAAACATAAAATAGAACAACTAAGGCCCAGAGGAGAATCTGGGGTAAGACTTTGGGAAATTAAGAACAGTTACATATACAGGGGGGATTTAAAATGCGACATGCATGCCCAGGGAAAACACTTGCCCGGAAAGTTCTAAGACCCAAGCTTTCACCTTGGTCTGGTCCCTAAGCCCAAAAGCAGGCCAAAGTAAGTATTGAAGGATTACCTGGGACAAAGCTGATTTGTAAAATCTAGGATTGCTCCTAGCATTCAAGGGAATTTATGTCAAAATAGCTGAACGTGACATAAAAGGAAGAGAGACTTCAGTGATCACACACAGAAGGAATAGTCTTTTATAAAAATAATTTGGAAAACTCTCAAAACAAATGGATGACAGCTTTTAAAAATAAAAAAACAATGAACCAGAAAACCGTGGGGAAAGGAAAGAATCTCATACCTAGAGTTACCATATTATAATAGTGAATATCCAACTCTCAAGGAAAAAAATCACAAACCATACAAAGGAACAGGAAAATAATGCGCATTCAAAAGATCAAAATTAATTGACCTTGTCCTAATGAAGGACATTAAACTAGACATATACTTTAACTCAAATATGCCCAAAGAACTAAAGGAAAACATGAACAAAGAATTAAAGAAATCAGGAAAATGATAAATGAACAAAATCAGAATATCAACAGATAGGCATTATAAAAAAATTCTGGCAGAGAAAAGTATAATAAATGAAATTTTCACTACAGGGGTTCAGCAGCAGATATAAGCAGGTAGAAGAAAGAATCAGCAAACTTGAGATGGGATCACTGAAAGCAGAAACAACAAATCAAGCCTACATAGTTTTAAAAGATACATATCACACACAAAGAAGTGAAGAAGATATGGTGCATTTTTGAACCACAACAGGATGTAGTTAGAAATCAGTAACAAAAGGAAAATTGGAAAATTCACAAACTTGTGGAAATTAAACAAAACACTCAACCAATGGGTCAAAGAAGAAATCACAAGGGAAATTAAAAAGAGAAAAATGCAACATACCAAAATTTATAGGATGCAGTGAAAGCACTGCTAAAAGGGAAATTTGTAGACATAAATGCTTACATTAAAAAACAAAAAAGACCTCATGTCAACAACCTGACTTTGCAGCTTGAGGGGGAAAAACATACTAAATCCAAAGCTAGCAGATGGAAGGAAATAATAAAGATTAGAACAGATATAATAAATTGAATAAAGATTAGAAACACTAGAGAAAAATCAGTGAAACTACAAGTTCTTTAAAAGACCATAAAGTTGGAAAGCCTATGCGTAGATAGACTAAGAAAAAAAGGAAGACTCAATTGCTAAAATAAATGAAAATGGGAACAGCACTCTAGATTCTAGAAAAATGAAAAGGGTTATAGAAGAATACCTTCGACAATCTAGATGAAATGCTCAAAGTCCTAGAAATGCAAAACGTACTACTGCTGAACTATGAAAAAAATTTAAAAATCTCAATAGAACTATAACCAGTAAGGTAATTGAATTAGTAATCAAAATTCTCCTGGAAAAAAAGCACTGGACCTGATGGTTTTCATTTGTGAATTCTACCAAATAAGAAGAAATAACCCCAATCCCTTCTAACTTTTCCCAAAAATTGAAGAGGAAGGACGCTGCCTAATTCATTCTGATGCTGAAGCCAGACAAAGATACTACAAGAAAAGATTACAGACCAGTTATTCCTTATGATCGCTGATTCAACAATTGTCAATACTAGGAAACTGAATTTAGCAGCATATTAAAAGGATTGTACACCACGACCAAATGGAATGAATTCCTGGAATGCAAGGATTGTTCAACATACAAAAATCAATATAATATACTACATTAACAGAACGAAGCGAGAACCAGATGATCATCTCAATTGATGCAGACAAAGCATTTGACAAAATCCAGCAGCCTCTTGTGATTAAAAACACTCAACAAATGAGGGATAAGAGGAAACTACCTGAACATAATAAAAGCCAGACATGAAAAGCCCACGGTAGACACCATACTTAGTGGTGAAAGCTTTTCCTCTAAGATCAAGACAATGCTCATTTCACCATTCCTATTCAACACAGTACTAGGAGTTCTAGCCTGAGCTAGAAAAAGAAAAGACATCTAAGTTGGAAAGTAAGAAGTAAAATCCTATATGTTCACAAATGATATGATCTTTAGACAACCCGAAAGATTCCACACCAAAAAAAAAAAATAACTGTTAATTCAGTAAGGTAGCAGGATACAAAGTCAACCCACAAAAGTCAGTTGCATTCCTATACACTAACAATGAACAACCTGAGAAGGAAATTACAAGAACAGTCCCATTTACCATAGCGTCAAAAAGAATAAAATGCACAGAAATTAGCTTACCCAAGGTGGTAAATGGCTTGTACAATGAAAACTACAAAACATTGCTTCAATAAAGATAAAAATAAACGGAAATACATCTCATGTTCATGGATTGGAAAATCTAATGTTAATATGTCAGTACTACTCAAAGTGATGTGCAGATTCACTACAGTCTCTATCAGAATCCTAGGATTTTTTTTTTTTTTTTTGCAGAAATAGAAAAACCCATCCTGAATTTCATGTGGAATCTGAAGGGATCCCAAATAGCCAAGTCAGTCTTGAGAAAGAAGAACAAATTGGAGGACTTAAACCTGCAGAGTTTAAAACTTACTATAATGCTACAGTAATCAAAACAATGTGATTCTGGCATAAAGGCAGACGGATAGACCAATGGGATAGACTGGAGAACCTAGAAATAAACCCTCTCATATGTAGGTAAATGATTTTTGACAAGGGTGCCAAGGCTATTCCAAGGATAGTTTTTTCAACAAATAATGATGGGAAAGCTGGATAACCACATGGCTAACTAACAAAGTTGCAACCTCACTCATTTGCAAAAATTAACTCAAAATGGACCAAAGACCTAAATGTGAGAGCTAAAACCATAAAACTCTTAGGATGTGGCAGTGGTTTCTTGGATATGACACCAAATTCACAGACAACGAAAGAAAAAATAGGCAAATTATACTTCATTAAAATTTTGTGCATCAAAGAACACTATCAACAGAGTAAAAAGATTACCTATGGAGTGGGAGGAAATAATATGCAGTTCACGTACCTAATAAGGATTAAACATCCAGAATACATACAAAACTCCCAAAATGCAACAACAGTGTAAAAACCTGATTTAAAAAATGGCAAAGGATTTGGATAGATCTCCAGAGAGGACATGCAGATAGCCAGTGAGCACAGGAAAAAATGCTTAGCATCACTAAACAGTAAGGAAATGCAAATCAAAACCACATTGAGATACCACTTCATACCCACTGGGATAGCTCTTATTAAAATTAAAAAAACACACAAGTGTTGGCAAGGATGTGGAGAAATTGGAACTCTTATTACTGATGGAAATATAGTGGTATGCAGCTGCTGTAGAAAACAGTATGGTGATTTTCCAATTAAATATAGAATTGTCATTTGATTCAGCAATTGCATTTCTGGGTATATACACAAAATAATTGAAAGCGGAGGCTTGAGGGTATATTTGTATACCAGTGTTCACTGCAGCATTATTCACCGTAGTCAAAAGGTAGAAACAACCCAAATACCCAACAGATGAATGGATAGACAAAATGTGTTATATCCATACAATGGAATATTATTCAGCCATAAAAAGGAAATCCTTCTACATACTACATCATGGATGAACCTTTCAGACATTAAGTAAATCACAAAAGGACAATACTATATGAATCCACTGATGTGAGGTACCTAGACTAGTGAGATTCATAGAGACAAAGTAGAACAAAGATTACGTTTTGTCACAGGGAGCAGGAGGGAATGGGAATTTATTGTTTAAGGGGCACAGAGATTAGTGTGGGATCATGAAAAAGTTCCGGAGGTGCATAGTGGTGACTGGTACATACAACGAATGTATTTAATGCCTTTAAACTGTAACTTCAAAATGGTTAAAATTTAAATCTTACGTACATTTTGCCACAGTAAATTTTTAAACCACCAAAAAAAAAAAAAAAAAAAAATATGGCCTAGCTTTTTTTTTTTTTTTTAAAAAGGGCAGGGGGTGGGGTATTTAGTCACAAGACATAGAGGAACTTTAAGTGTATATTGCTAAGTGAAAGAAGTTAGTCTGAAAGGCTACATACTACATGATTTCAAATATATGACATTCTGGAGAAAGCAAAGTTAGTAAAGACTGGTTGCCAGAGGTTCAGTGGGAGAGAGGGAGGGGTAAATACATGGAGTAGAGATTTTTAGGGTGGTGAAACTACTGTATACAATACTATAATAGTGGATACATGACATTATATATTGGTCAAAATCCATAAAGACATACAACAAAAAGAGGACCCTTCATGTAAATTACAGGCTTCAGCTAGCCTGGATGACAGAGTGAGACTTTGTCTCAAAAAGTAAAGTAAAAATGTGTCAATATTGGTTAAACAAATATACCACACTAGTGCAAGATGTTAATAATAAAGGCCTGGGGTGGGGGGAAGCATAGGGGAACTCTATACTATCTGCTCAGTTTTTCTGAAAATCTAAAACTTCTAATAAAGTCTATTAAAATTATGTGAGAGCTTTTCATTTTGTGTACTCTGTCT